TGGCTGTAATCTGGTGCCTGCATTTGTGATTGGCTGTGCCTTTAAGCACATTCTGTGAAAACACCTCCAGGGTTTTGAAGTGTAATGCTCCATTGTTATTCTCGAATGCATATAATAGTGATTTTCCCACCCCCTCCACCATACCCCATGTATCATTATGGTAGTGAAAACATTTCTGCTACTGGTTGGCTAGAAGGTCTTCATGTGTTATTGCCTAATATCATTTGAAGTGTTTAAAAGGGTACTGTCTATAATCATAATATCAATTTAGTCTGTCTAGCACTGTTTCCCCATAATTGCTTTAAGGACTTCACATAAATCTGTTAACATGAGCGTTCATTCCTTCTGCAGTGGGGAGTTGCAAAGTAGATCAAGCTACAAATTGTCAAGAAGGAGGTGTACCTTTTAAAGTGTGGGGAGGATTTGGTTTGTCATTGACTGAGATTGAAAAGTGAATGGGAATCCAAAAGAAATGTAGTTTTAAACCTAGGAAAGGAGCTGGGTATGGTGGCTCACACCTGTAATCCCAGCACTTTGGGAGGCCAAGGCGGGCAGATCACTTGAGGTCAGGTGTTAGAGACCAGCCTGGGCAACATGGTGAAACCTCGTCTCTACTAAAAATACAAAAATTAGCCAGGTGTGGTAGTGCACACCTGTAATCCCAGCTCTTAGGGAAGCTGAGGCAAGAGAATTGCCTGAATCCCAGGAGCAGAGGTTGCAGTGAGCCAAGATTGCACCACTGCACTCCAGCCTGGGCAACAGAGCGAGACTCCATCTCAAAAAACAAACAAAAAACAAAAACAAAAAAGAAAACCCAGGAAAGGAAGGTAAATTTATTTATATTATATTAGCTTTTAGATATACAGTTGTACCTGTCAGGGTGGGAAAAGTTAACACTTCAAATTAAGTTAACGTCAAACAGCCAAATTTACATTGTTCTGTTGTGTTTTAGTCCTAACTACTAATTATTAAATACTTTCTATATATTGACATCATGAGACTTAAGCTATTAGTTCTGCCTCTTTGTTTTTGGCGTGCTAATTTGTTTTAACTTTGTGAACATAATTATAGAAAAAATTTTAGCGTTTTCCATTGATGATAAGTACTGTGATTAAATATGTGGTTTTATACATTAAGAGCATGCCGCATAGAGAGCTGTCTCTTTTTAAATTTTTAGTATATTGAAATCGTTATATTTTCCAAGATTTATTGCCTGGAACTCACCAGATCAAGTTTTACTAACTAGTGGTAATTTAAAATAATCTATAAGTACATTAGTATCAGAGGCATGCAATTATTTTTGCTAAACTACCATGGCTAAACATATCAAACTAGATGATTTCCAGACTTAAAAGTATGTTTAGCCTCTTACCAATAGAGGCGTTTCAGCTATTTATTTCTGGAAGATTATTTGTATAAATCTGCCTGATTGACTTGTGAAGTAAATCTTTGCAAGTTTCTAGACCCTACAAATTTGGGAAGCCAACATCTCCCAGGCTAAAAGAGAAAGTTTCCAGCTTTACAGAGACCTGAATGCCATTTGGTCATTCACTTATTCATGCACTTCTTAAATATGTATTAAACACTCACCATGCATTGCTGTAGCTACAGGGGCTATAAAGGTAGATAGGAAATGGGTCCTGCCCTTAAGGAGCATATGTCCTTGCAGGGGAAATTGAGATACAGTTTGTAAGTGCTGTAAAGAGGCAGACGCACAGTACAGTGTTGACACAAAGGTGGACTAATCCACAAGCCATGTTTCTTGGTCCAGTGTCTCCTCTCTGGCTTCTGTGATCATCTTGTTTATCCTCCCTCTTGGTTGTATGAGTTGGGCAAGGAGAGGTGTTAGGAGAAAAAAAATCAGCTTTAATGGACCTAGAGAATTAGGACCAAGGTAGGCTCAGGGCAAATGTTCCCTTTGAGCCTGTTCACCATCCCTATAAAGTGCTGGGCACATTCTAGAATCTTGGCAACTGAGTTGAAGCCAAGGTTCTCCGAGCTCTGACTTAATGTGGGAAGAGAGTCACTTCTTCCCTTGAAATCTACCTTAGCAGTGATGTTTCTTCTCGTTGATACATTCACTCCTGCCTTTTAAGTAAATTTATAAGCTCAGAGACTTTTTTAATAGAGCTCATTTTACTGATCTTTTTATAAACTAGATGCTTTCTGATGCAGCACCTGGGAAACTGAGAATTGTTCATGGAGATGTCTTGACATTTAAGGTAGAAAAGGCTTTTTCAGAAAGTCTTAAAAGACCCTGGGAAGATGGTGAGTGCTTTTGGGTAGTTATAAAACATTTCTCATTTCAGGTTGTTTTTTCCTCTGCCACCAGATCCTCCAAATGTACATATTATTGGAAATCTGCCTTTTAGTGTTTCAACTCCACTGATTATCAAGTGGCTTGAAAATATTTCCTGTAGAGATGGACCTTTTGTTTATGGCAGAACTCAGATGACTTTGACTTTTCAAAAGGAAGTGGCAGAGGTAAGTTTTAACATTTTGTGACTATTTTATCAATTTGCTAAAATTCATTTTTGTCTCTCTCTAGAGACTTGCAGCCAATACAGGAAGCAAACAGCGTAGTCGCCTCTCTGTTATGGCTCAGTACCTCTGCAATGTTCGACACATCTTTACGATTCCAGGACAAGCTTTTGTCCCCAAACCAGAGGTAAGTTTCTGCTTATTTGTTGTAGTATATCGACAGAATGATAATATGTTTGCTTACAACGAAGGTGGACGTGGGCGTGGTGCACTTCACTCCCTTGATACAGCCCAAGATAGAGCAGCCATTCAAGCTGGTGGAAAAAGTGGTTCAGAATGTATTTCAGTTCCGAAGGAAATACTGCCATCGAGGGCTCAGGTAAGAATGCCTTTTCTTCTCTTCAGTTGCAGCTTATTTTTCTGTCTGTCTGTCTTCCCCTCAGAATGTTATTCCCTGAAGCGCAGCGCTTGGAAAGCACGGGCAGGCTGTTAGAGTTGGCAGACATAGACCCTACTCTTCGGCCCCGCCAGCTCTCCATCTCACACTTTAAGAGCCTCTGTGATGTATACAGAAAAATGTGTGATGAAGACCCACAACTCTTTGCATATAATTTCAGAGAAGAACTCAAGCGAAGAAAAAGCAAAAATGAAGAAAAAGAAGAGGATGACGCAGAGAATTACAGACTCTAGCTGCTGCCTGGGGGCGAGCAGCCTACCAGATGTCGATTTGCACTACGTGGAGCTTCTTATATAGGTACTCTTTTGTCTTTACAGAATGACGATACAAATGCCAATGACCAGATGTGACTTATTTTCCTTTTACTATACAGCTTGGCAGAGAAAATAAATATCATCAAATAAGATACAGTACAAGCTTTCTTTTAATATATACTGTATAGATAGTTATGACATGTTTAGTATAAACAGCATCTATTACAATCTATCTTACAAAAATGAAGTATCTGCACATTTTGCCCCTAAACCACATTAAAATAACTTAAATATGCTTTAAATAAAGCAAAAACTAACAAACAGCTGAAAGAAAATGCCCAGAGGATTTTAAAAAATGGCCCTTTGAAAACTATTAATCACGACTTCCCCAGCCTTACTTTTTCCACATAACTTAATTATTAGAATGTAATTTTAAGGATCCTAAATCATTTGATACCTGCTCAAAGTGGATATAAACTAAGTAATTTACAGATTCTGACCAGTTTCATCTAGGTTTCTGATCCACAATAAATTAAAATAACTTAAATCTTTACAACCATTTTGTGGGAAAATGTATACTGCACAAAACCCAGGAATGAACAGTTTTTTTTTTTTTTTTTTTTTGCAATTTCCACTTTACCACCAGTTTAAAAGTAAAATGAGGAATTTAACCCATATCTGGATTGAATCATACTATGATTTTCCGTGGCTCTCTGTTTCATAAAAACACTCCTCACTGACAACAGATGTTAAACTCTGGACACTGAATTCTCGCTCTAGAACAGAATTTAGGTCGATGGTGGCATTTTCAGACTGACTGTCAAGGGACTGGTGACGGATCTGCGCCTTGAGCAAAGTTCCTCTGTCCCTCTTGGTGCTGTTGGCTTTTCGTTTAATGGGGCAGAAGTGCCCCCGGACCAGTTTGGGCTGCTCTCCTCCTTTCTGACCCTCACCCGACTCCGGGCCAGGCTGCTGCTCAGCCTCGGGGTGAACGTCTGGGTCCTCGGAAATCCTCAGTCTCTGGAACTGAATTTCGATGTCTTTAGTAGGGCTGCCCTGCTTCACAGTCTGACGGTGGTCATCATCTTCATCGCTCAGGATGTCACTCTCTTTGATGAGATTGTCGGCAAAATCTGCCAAGCCGGGGTGTGGGTATTTCCCGGGAGAAGTGCTCTTGGAGTCCTGCCTGCCCTCAGCCGTGGGGCAGCCGCTGCTCTGGGTGCCGCTGCTCAAGCTGCCCTCGTCAGAGTCCAGCAAGGTTCCCTTGCCAGTCTCACCGGTCCACTCGTTGCTGGAGGAATTCTTCAGGACTTTTAAAGACCTGGATGAAGCTACAGTGAGAAAAACACATTTCGCTGTGATACAGAAACAGGTTACACAATGTGTAATGTTTGCCTCAAAGCTTGTGTAAGATTTAACATTAAGATTTTATTTTATGATATGACTTCAGTTAGCAACTATCCTGGTAATTAGGCAAAAATGTAGCTACTGAAAACATGGACATTTTTGACTTAGGTTTACAGTTGTAAGTTAGGCAATTCAGCATTTTTAGATTACCAGAGCTCAATTATGTAAATAGAACTAGACACTAGAAACTACTACATGGGCTAAGATTCTTATTTTGCCAAGGAGTAAGTTGAAAAGTTAATTGGTAATAATAAATCTAGGCTCCTTTCTTTCACTAAGGTGCTTTGTAATTTGATCATGAAGATC